AAGAAGGGAGTTTATCACTGTAACTGGATACAGGGAGAAGGCTGGAGATAATTCCAGCAGACCAACTCAAAGTGCTACAATTTTCTTACTGTTTATATAGGTTGGGGTTATGTGCCTACATGCAGTACAGCAATCACCTAAGTCTACTGGTAACTAATTTTGTTCCAAGGAGAAGGTCAGAGGCAAAAAAAATGCTTGCTAAGTCCGATTAAAAGGGGCCCAGTGCCTTCAAGGCCTGTCTACTGTGGTACCGGAGTGATTATTTCGATTGTATCTCCTTTACAGCTTGGTCCAGAGAGCTGCCTTAGACTATCCAATTGATCTATTCAAACAGCTGCCTGTTCCCTTAACTTGTCTTCAGATTTTGTCGACCCGAGATGGGTCCTGGCACTAGGAATGTAAAACCGTTCCTATTATTTTGGCTTGCTCCAGCAAAAGAGAAGCCCATGCAAGGCTCCTGCTGACCATGTTTCATTTCTAGCTTTGATGTCTGGGCACTGATTTCCCTAGATTTAACTATGTGCTCAATGGTAAGGCAGTGCTGTGGAAATCTGTCTGTGTAACTGGGGTGCTATGCAGGCCTGTCTGGGTGACTGTCAGGGACAACTGTCCTACCACACCAAGGACACAGCCCTGGGGGTGCTTTTCTTCATAGCCAAAGAAGCTGCAGGAAACCCACCCTAGTGGGACAAAGACCAATGCAGGGTCAGTCCCCACAGCCAGGTGATGCAAACAGGCTGGACGTGGGCCGCCTCCCCTCCAGCTTGACTTGTGACAGGGAAACCAATGCAGCAGCAGCAGGGCCACCAGAGTCCTGTCCTGGGGACAGGCTTCCTTCCAGCGGGCGGGGAGTGGGTGCTCCTGCCAGACCAGCCTGGCTTCCACGGTTCCAGAGACCCTGTTCTCCCTCAGCCCAGTCCCCGCCCCCACTCCTTGGCTTTATGAGTTCATTGGCTGAAGTCACCCGGAGACAATGCTGAGTGTTCCACCCCTGAGTCGAAGCCCAGCCCAGGGCAGCCCAGCCAGACGCCTCCGGTAGTGTAAATGAGGACAATGCCTGCTGGCCCACATGACGGGGGGATGTAGACGGCAGCGGCGCCAGTCGCTCCTGGCACCATGGACGATGCCACAGTCCTAAGGAAGAAGGGTTACATCGTAGGCATCAATCTTGGCAAGGGTTCCTACGCAAAAGTCAAATCTGCCTACTCTGAGCGCCTCAAGTTCAATGTGGCTGTCAAGATCATCGACCGCAAGAAAACACCTACTGACTTTGTGGAGAGATTCCTTCCTCGGGAGATGGACATCCTGGCAACTGTCAACCACGGCTCCATCATCAAGACTTACGAGATCTTTGAGACCTCTGACGGACGGATCTACATCATCATGGAGCTTGGCGTCCAGGGCGACCTCCTCGAGTTCATCAAGTGCCAGGGAGCCCTGCATGAGGACGTGGCACGCAAGATGTTCCGACAGCTCTCCTCCGCCGTCAAGTACTGCCACGACCTGGACATCGTCCACCGGGACCTCAAGTGCGAGAACCTTCTCCTCGACAAGGACTTCAACATCAAGCTGTCTGACTTTGGCTTCTCCAAGCGCTGCCTGCGGGACAGCAATGGGCGCATCATCCTCAGCAAGACCTTCTGCGGGTCGGCAGCATATGCAGCCCCCGAGGTGCTGCAGAGCATCCCCTACCAGCCCAAGGTGTATGACATCTGGAGCCTGGGCGTGATCCTGTACATCATGGTCTGCGGCTCCATGCCCTATGACGACTCCGACATCAGGAAGATGCTGCGTATCCAGAAGGAGCACCGTGTGGACTTCCCGCGCTCCAAGAACCTGACCTGCGAGTGCAAGGACCTCATCTACCGCATGCTGCAGCCCGACGTCAGCCAGCGGCTCCACATCGATGAGATCCTCAGCCACTCGTGGCTGCAGCCCCCCAAGCCCAAAGCCACGTCTTCTGCCTCCTTCAAGAGGGAGGGGGAGGGCAAGTACCGCGCTGAGTGCAAACTGGACACCAAGACAGGCTTGAGGCCCGACCACCGGCCCGACCACAAGCTTGGAGCCAAAACCCAGCACCGGCTGCTGGTGGTGCCCGAGAACGAGAACAGGATGGAGGACAGGCTGGCCGAGACCTCCAGGGCCAAAGACCATCACATCTCCGGAGCTGAGGTGGGGAAAGCAAGCACCTAGCATGACAATGGCCCCGTTGTGTGTGGTGGGGGTCGGGGTTGGGGGGCATGGTGCAGTCGGCCTTCACGTAAACTAAGTAGGCAGGTAGGATCTGAAGAAGGCACAGGTGCAAGTAAAATTCGTCAATTAAACCACTATTTTGATTACGTTCCATTAGCTTTCTTCCACTTAGCAGCAA